TGGGGCCTGCCCTAGAGCTAAAAGAACCAGAAGCTGAGGGTGGGGGCAGCAATCTGCGTTTAAACAAGCTGGCCAAGAGGATCCCATACACACCAAAAATTCAGAACCACTTCAGCCTCACTTCAGCCTGTTGGAGGGCGAAACTGCAGTCTACCTGGAGTTTCATAAAGGTTTTGAAATAGGTGCGGAAGTTAGGGAAAGGATGGGCTAATAAAAGACATGGCAAATATTTAAAATGCATTCACTTTACCCTCAACAGCAGGAAGCTACGGGCATCTAAGAGAGAGCCTGCAAGGGGGAGATGCCCCGGTGGATGAGGAACCAATAGACACTCTGCCCCCTTTTCCTCTTTTCCTAGGTGGGGAACACAAAGTCCAGCGAGGCCAAACCCCCGCTCGCACCGCTGATGGGGTCTCTCTCCCCTCAGGCCAGGGCGCAGCGGCCCCACCGCAGCTCGGGCTTTCAGAGCCCGGGCGTGAAGCCAAGCTGGCCTCAGGTCGCGGCTCTTTGAGAGCGCGAGTGGGAACAGTGCCCTCCGGCCGGGCTCGTCAGCAGCTGGCCACAGCAGCATCTGAGAGGCGTCCTCGGCTAGTGTGCACCTCCCTAGGAACCCACGTATCCAACCCGGCTCGGGGCCGTCTGCTCCAGCCGCTGGAGCCCGGCCTTCTGAGAATGAAGACTTCCCATCCCCCTCCGTCTCCCCTCCTGCACGGCGGACCCCCTGAGCCCTAGCGAAACTACAAAGCCCACAATCCCTGGGATGCGCGCGCTGTCTTCTGGGAGATGTAGTCCTGGATGCGGGGCGCCCCTAGCGACCCAGCGCCCGCTGGACTCCATATCCCAGCATGCCGGCGCGCGTGCGGGGGGCGGAGGGAGGGAGAGACGGGGAGGATGTGAATGGGGTGGGGGCAGTCGCCCCTGTCCCCCACCCTTCCCTTCAAGCCGGGCAGGGGTGGGGGGAGGGGCCGGGCTGAGGCGGCGGCGGCGGCGGCGCTCGGGGAGGGTTGGGCCAGGCAAGGGCGGGACTAGCCCACGGCGGGCGGACGAGAGAGCTGCGAGCTAACGGGTCCGGACGACGGCGGCGGCGGCGGCGGCGGCGGCGACGGCTTTCTGCGCGGGCGGCGGCGGCGGCCGGAGCGGCGAGCATGGCCCGCGCGGCGCCGGGCGCTGACTGAGGTGCGCGGGTGGGATGAGGGCGGGCGGGATGCCCGCACATTATTTCTCCTCTCTGCCATTCTAGGGTCGTGCTGCGGCAGCCTGGCGCCCGACATGTGAAGGGGAACCTGCCAGGGGATTACTGTGAGCTCACAGCAGGATAGGCTGGCCCCGGGGGAGTGGGGATGGGCAGAACCTGGGCCAGGAGTATTAGGAAGGAGACCTGGACCCTGGTAGGGAGCTCAGCACAAGCTCGCCTGACCCAGATGGTATTGGACACAGTGCCCCGCTGAACAGCAGCTGTTCCCAGCGCCAGAGGACCCCACAGCCACAGTAGGAGCTTTGCGACCCCTACGCAACTGCAGCTGGGGCTGGGGCCACCAGGAGAAGGGACCAGCACCTCAGATGGGAAGCAGAAGGGCAAGACCTACTGCGGAAAGGATCTCGATCTCTGCAGCGGAGTTTTCCCACACTCACAGAGCTTCCTGTTTTTGTCCTCTCAGGGTTGGGGTCTGGCTCCCCTCCTCTGGCAGAGGTTTTGGGCCAGGAGGTGGGACAACACTTGCATGGAACCCAAGTCCCCTGAAGCCCCTGTGCTCTCTGTTGTGATTGGAGTTCTAGGGCTTCCCCGCTGCCGGGAACGAGGGGCCGCCTCATTGTCTGCTCATGAACCACAAGGACCCCGACTGCTCCAGACTGGATTATTTCAAGCCGCCAAAGAGGGGGACCCCTAGAGCTGGCAGCCAGCAATCCCAAGGGACTAGAGGGCTGCAATGGACTGACCTCCCCCTCACCAGGGTGGCAGGAGAGGCAGAGCCTCTGTGGCCTAGCTAGTGACGGAGAGACCCGATGAAGCCCTAAGCAGGGGCCCCGCCTGACTCAGGGACAGGACAGCCACTCCTGCCAACGTGTGTTCTCCCTACATGAGGGAGGGCGTGGCAAGGGACCCCTGCCACTGTCCCCTGCTGCAGCACGTGCCCCTATGCCCTTTGCATGTGGTGCCAGAATAGGCAGGCTACGCCGTGGCTGGCCCCTCAGCGGGCTGGGAAAAGAGTGGCCACGGTGACCGTCACCCGCCTGCCGGCACCATGAAGTGCTCCCTGCGGGTGTGGTTCCTCTCCGTGGCCTTCCTGCTGGTGTTCATCATGTCCCTGCTCTTCACCTACTCGCACCACAGCATGGCCACGCTCCCCTACCTGGACTCAGGGGCCCTGGATGGGACGCACCGGGTGAAGCTGGTGCCCGGCTATGCCGGCCTGCAGCGCCTCAGCAAGGAGAGGCTCTCGGGCAAGAGCTGTGCCTGTCGCCGCTGCATGGGCGATGCCGGTGCCTCCGACTGGTTTGACAGCCACTTTGACGGTAACATTTCCCCCGTCTGGACCCGAGAGAACATGGATCTTCCACCGGACGTCCAGAGGTGGTGGATGGTAAGAGCTGCTGCTCCCTTCCAGGGATCTGTCCTCGTTTCCCATCTTCCCCTCCCTTCCACAGATGCTGCAGCCCCAGTTCAAGTCACACAACACCAATGAGGTGCTGGAGAAGCTGTTCCAGATAGTGCCTGGCGAGAACCCCTACCGCTTCCGGGACCCCCACCAGTGCCGGCGCTGTGCCGTGGTGGGGAACTCGGGCAACCTGCGGGGCTCTGGCTATGGGCAGGACGTGGACGGGCACAACTTCATCATGAGGTGAGCCCCTGTGGAGCCCAAGGGTGGGCTCATTGATTCTCATGTCACCCTCTTGTCCCTGCAGGATGAATCAGGCGCCAACCGTGGGCTTTGAGCAGGATGTTGGCAGCCGAACCACCCACCATTTCATGTACCCTGAGAGTGCCAAGAACCTGCCCGCCAACGTCAGCTTCGTGCTGGTGCCCTTCAAGGTCCTGGACCTTCTGTGGATCGCCAGCGCCTTGTCCACGGGGCAGATCCGATTGTGAGCTTCTTGCTGGCCTGGGTAGAATATGGGAAATGTTATCTTTCTTTCTTTTTGCTTACAGCACCTACGCCCCAGTGAAGTCCTTCCTTCGAGTGGATAAAGAAAAGGTAAGCTCCCCACTTCTTCCCCACCTCAGTGGCCTCATATACCTGTCATCCCTTCTCCTCCCAGGTCCAGATCTACAACCCAGCCTTCTTCAAGTATATCCACGACAGGTGGACAGAGCATCACGGGCGGTACCCTTCCACGGGGATGCTGGTGCTTTTCTTTGCCCTGCATGTGTGTGATGAGGTGGGTAGGCCCGTGGTGTGGGTGGTGGGAACCTGGGGTGACGCTCCGCTGCGCTTCCCCGCAGGTGAACGTGTACGGGTTCGGGGCCGACAGCCGGGGCAACTGGCACCACTACTGGGAGAACAACCGGTACGCGGGCGAGTTCCGGAAGACTGGCGTGCACGACGCGGACTTCGAGGCCCACATCATCGACATGCTGGCCAAGGCCAGCAAGATCGAAGTCTACCGGGGCAACTGAGCCGGGCCTCGCCGCGACCCTTCCGGCCCATCTATCGGGCACCGGGGCTCCGGCCCGGGACCCAGGACCAGCAACCCGCGACCAATCATGCTGCAGCCCAGGGGCGTCTGCTGTGCCCCGCCAATCACGAGACTGGGGGACCGGCCGGGCCTGGCACCAATCTGCGCTGCGGTCGGGCGGAGCTTCTGTTTCTCCCAGCCAATCATGTGACTCAAGGAAAACTTCCGGCGCTGTGTCCAGTCTCCTCCAATCAATGGCCTTCGGGGGCGGGCCAGCGGCCGCTCAATCCCCACTCCCTCATGCTTTGGGTTAGGGTTTTCTTTCACGCTTTCTGAGGAGGAGAGCATGGCGCGGGCCTCGGCGAAGCACTTCCGTCAGCCTCGGGCGGAGGATCGTCTTAGTAGCTGGCCAGACCTGGAGGAGAGCGGGCGGTCTTTGCGGGCCTCAGGAGATAGGTGGCCGCCCGGCCCCTTTCCCCGCCTGCCCGGATAGGTGCGTGCAGACCCACCAAAGAAAAGCGGTCGCTGCGGGACCCCCAGTCCCACCTCGGCCGCGCTGTGGGATGGCTGCGCCCCCAGGGCTTCCTGCGTCTCCAGGAAGCCGGGAGTGGCGCCCTCTGCGGGGTGGGGTGCTCCCGGGCCGAACTCCGGACAGGTGGAGGGGACAGGGCAGAGCTCGAGGAAGCCCTGTCCCCTTCAGTGCAAGGTGCTGTCACTCACGTGTGCCCTCGACCCTCCCGTTCACCCGCAGCCTTCTCAGCGCCTCTCCCTGGGCCGGAGGCCTCCTCACCAGCCTACCTGTTGCTCTGGAAAAAAATCCCGTCCCCCGACTCCGTCCCTACCCCCAGTCTTCGGCCGGCTCTGGCCCCTGGGGAGGGGGCTGCACGGCGGAAGGAGGCTGGCTATGGGCCCGGCTGCCCGCTGCATGTACCTCCTCCTCCACCCATCGCCTCTTGCCTGGGGGTAACTTTGCCTGGGGCTCATTCTTTGGTTAAGCTGAAGCTGCCGTGGGTGGCCAAACCGCAGATTCTTTGCAAATTCTGAGCTGGCAGAGCTCGCAGCCGGGAGCCGGCCGGGGAAGAGGAGACTTGCGCGCCGCAAGCCGCCTGCCTCCACCCTGCTCTCCATCTCCCGCTCTAGAAGGGCTGGGAAGCTCGCGGCCGGGGTTCCACCTGGAAGCTGCTTGCATGGCTGAACCCAGCTTAGGTCCCTGACGGGGCTGCTGGTGGAATTCTCCCCCTTCGAAGCTGGGGAGGTTTAGGAGGGGGAAGGCTTCTGTGAAGCTCTCAAACCACTAATAGAGCCCCCTCCCCAACAGTGACGGCGCAGATGCTCCCCCTTTTCTTAGTTGACACCACCAGGCAGCTTCCTGGCCGTTGGTAGGTTCCTGCAGCTGGCTGAGGGAACAGGGACCGGCAGGGGACTTTGTTAGGGGAGGGTTGGGATGGGCAGTGGGCCCCTGAAAGTTAATATATTGGAACCTAGCTCGAGTGTCGTTCTTTCCAATTCCGAAAGTAGAAAGAGTAAAAATAGGGGTGATTGGGGTGGGGTTAGTAGAATGCCTCTCTCAGGGCGCTCCCCCCTCCCCCACCGTTTTAGAGAGCTAGGCCTCAGCCAGTCTTGCCACTCCCATCTCAGTGCTTCCTGAAGAGGCTGTTTTGAGTGTTGATGAAAAGCAATGCAATTATGCCAAACAGTATTGAGCAGAATAATTTATTTCTTTTTTTTCTTTTGCTTTAAATCATGAATCCCGCCAGGTACGGTGGCTCACACCTGTCATCCCAGCACTTTGGGAGGCCAAGGCGGGCGGATTACTTAATACTTAAGGTCAGGAGTTCGAGACCAGCCTGGCCAATATGGTGAAACCTCGTCTCTACCAAAAAAAAAAAAAAATACAAAAATTAGCCAGGCGCAGTGGTGCGCACCTGTAATCCCAGCTACTTGGAAGGCTGAGGCAGGAGAATCCCTTGAACCGAGGAGGCGAAGGTTGCAGTGAGCCGAGATTGTGCCACTGCACTCCAGCCTGGGCGACAGAGCAAGACCCTGTCTCAAAAAAATTAAATCATGAATCCCCATCCTGGAAGAGGTAGGTCCCAGCATCCAGCCAGATTTTCTGCAATAGTAATTTAAACACACTTTTTTATTTCCTTCCCTTTCTGAATTAAAAGGAACAAAAAACTGTCTAGTCCTTCATTGTTCTGAAATGGGCATGATGGAAGAAGGCGGGTCTGGTAGGATAGCTGTGACTGATAATGGCTGAGAACGTTGGGGGATATGGGAGGGGCGAGATGACTCCCAGATACCCTCCCCCACCTATACAGGAGGCACCTCATTCCTGGACTCTGCGCTCCAAGACACTGAAATCTGAGCGGGTACAAGCATTTTGGTTAAAAATCAGCTCGTTGTCGCCTCTTGAGTTTCCTCCAGGAGAGGAGTTCATTGGAGAGGATTCCTGGTAGCAGCTCCTCGCAGTGGCTGTCCTGTAACCACTTTGGCCTCTGTCAACATGATGTCTCCAGGTATCCATCAGGCTCCGATACATTTGGGTGGCCACAGGCTGGGCTGTCCCCACCTCTCAGGGAAGTGCATCTAAGTCAGGTTTTCCCCTCTGGCACAGCCCTGCCTCCACAGCCCAATTTCCACCATGCCACAGGCAACCCGCATTTTTATTTATTTAATTTATTTATTTATTGAGACAGAGTCTTGTTCTGTTACCCAGGCTGGAGTGCAATGGCCCGATGTCGGCTCATCCCAACCTCCACCTCCTGGGTTCAAGCGATTCTTCTGCCTCAGGAGAGTAGGGAGTAGCTGGGATTACAGGCATGCACCACCACTCCCGGATAATTTTATATTTTTAGTAGAGACGGGTTTTCTCCATGTTGGTCAGGCTAGTCTTGAACTCCAGACCTCAGGTGATCTGCCCGCCTCGGCCTCCCAAAGTGCTGGGATTACAGGCGTGAGCCAGTGTGCCTGGCCGATTTTTTTTTTTTGAGACTGATTCTCACTCTCGCCCAGGCTGGAGTGCAGTGGTGGGATCTCGGCTCATTGCAAGCTCCGCCTCCCGGGTTCACGCCATTCTCCTGCCTCAGTCTCCCGAGTAGCTGAGACTACAGGTGACCGCCACGATGCCCGGCAGTTTTTTTGTATTTTTAGTAGAGACGGGGTTTCACTGTTAGCCAGGATGGTCTCCATCTCCTGACCTCGTGATCTCCCCGCCTCAGCCTCCCAAAGTGCTGGGATTACAGGCGTGAGCCACCGCGCCTGGCTTTTTTTTTTTTTTTTTTTTGAGATGGAGTCTTGCTCTGTCACCCAGGCTGGAGTGCAGTGGCGCGATCTTGGCTCACTGCAACCTCCGCCTCCCAAGTTCACCCACCTCAACCTCCCGAGTAGCTGGAATTACAGGGGTGTGCCACCACACCCAGCTAATTTTTGTATTTTTAGTAGAGACGGGGTTTCACCATGTTGGCCAGGCTGGTCTCGAACTCCTGACCACAGGTCATCCACCCCCTTTGGCCTCCCAATGTTTGACCACACCCAGCCCATAATAGATTTTTAAAACTCCTATAAATATCATTCTACTTCCCTTTATTGCTAAAATGGGAGCTTTTTCATCCAGTTTTTTGGGTGTGTTCCAAATATTTTGTTAAATTTCCCGTCTATTGCTGTTATTGTTTCCATTTATTTGCCCATGTGAGTTGATACCTTTTTCATTCCTTTCCCATAGCTTTAGTGACGTTGTGGGAAGGGAAGTTAGGTAAGTGATGTTTCATCTTGTACTTACTAGACACCTTTTTCTTCCTTGATTTCCTGAGTTCCCTGCCTCCACAGGTGTGTTTCACTCCTGGTTGCTTATATTTTTTTATTTTTGAGATGGAGTTTTGCTCTGTTGACCAGGCTGGAGTGCAGTGGCATGATCTCGGCTCACTGCAACCTGTGCCTCCTGGGTTCAAGCGATTCTCCTGCCTCAGCCACCCAAATAGCTGGGATTACAGATGCGCACCACCATGCCCAGCTAATTTTTGTATTTTTAGTAGAGACGGGGTTTCACCATGTTGGCCAGGCTGGTCTTGAACTCCTGACCTCGTGATCTGCCCACCTTGGCCTCCCAAGGTGCTGGCATTACAGGTGTGAGCCACCGTGCCCGGCCTCTGGTTGCTTATTTAACCCCTTTGTCACGATGGAGGCTTTTCTCTTTTTTTTTTTTTTTTTTCAGATGGAGTCTCTCTCCATTGCCCAGGCTGGAATGCAGTGGTGCTATGTCCGCTCACTGCAAGCTCCGCCTCCCGGGTTCACACCATTCTCCTGTCTCAGCCTCCTGAGTAGCTGGGATTACAGGCATGCACTACCACGCCCGGCTAATTTTGTATTTTTAGTAGAGACGGGGTTTCTCCATGTTGGTCAGGCTGGTCTTGAACTCCTGACGTCAGGTGATCCGCCTGCCTTGGCCTCCCAAATGGTAGGATTACAGGCGTGAGCCACCAGACCCTTTTTTTTTTTTTTTTTTTTTTTTTAAGAGACAGGGTCTCCTGTCGCCCAGACTGGTGCAGAGCTCACTGCAGCCTCAAAAACTCCTGGATTCAAGTGATCCTCCCACCTCAGCCTCCAGAGCAGCTAGAGCCTAGCTAAAAAATTTTTTAAAAACATTTTATGGCCAGGCACGGTGGCTCATGCCTATAATCCCAGCATTTTGGGAGGCTGAGGCAGGTGAATCACGAGGTCAGGAGTTCAAGACCAGCCTGGCCAAGATGGTGAAACCCCGTCTCTACTAAAAATACAAAAAATTGGCCAGGCTTAGTGGCAGACGGCTGTGATCCCAGCTACTCGGGAGACCGAGGCAGAGAATTGCTTGAACCTGGGAGGTGGAAGTTGTGGTGAGCCGAGATTGAGCCACTGCACTCCAGCCTGAGCGACAGAGTAAGACTCCGTCTCAAAAAAAAAAAAGTATTTTACCCATCCACAGGCAGCAGACAAGGAAGTACCTTCTGTGACTGTCTGGCAAGGTCAGAGGCATCAGGGAAGGTAAAATACTGAAACTATATTTTTAAAAATAAAAGTATTCCCTTTTGAGTGTGAATTAGGAATCAATGCCCCTTCTCACTACTTTTGTGAAAAAAATCACAGCTCCTGCAGCAAGTCTATGCCTGGGTAACAACCAACCCACAAAATCCAAGAGGAGGTCCCCCTCTCCCGCCTCTGTGAGGCTTGAGGAGCAGTATGTATCTGGGCCAGCCTGGTCCTCAGAGTGTGGAATTAACACCTTTCCTCTAGCAACTGTTTGTGCTGCTGAGAACAGCACAGACTCTCTGGCAGCCTGGTTCTCTCCAGAGGGAAGCCTGTGAAGCAGAAGAAACATATGGCATCTGCACTCAGGGCGCCCAGTTCCATCCGGCCTTGCTATAAAATGACTTTGCCTTTCCTTTTTTAAAATTACAAAAATAATTCAACCAATACATAAACATATGAAGTGAATCACGGAGGGCCTTCCTGCGATATCTTTTTTTGCCTACCATTTGTCATGGAATGGGTAAAGGGGACCACAGAGGGAAGAGACGCTGCCCCTTCGCAGGGCCATGGCAGTCCCCTGGGCTGCGTCTCCACGGTGCTTCCTGTGAAACGCTGTTACCACGGGCACCGCACTGGAGACCATGAAAGGGAAGAGTTTGACATCTCAGCTGTCTTTGCTATAAATAGAAATAAATAAACCTTAACTAAGGCTTGAGTACACTTAGGCCGGGCAAGGTGGCT